CTTCATTAACTGGTGACAATTTTACCAATCCTGGAAGCTTTGATCTTGAGGGGAAACGATCCTGCATAGTAGACAAGTTTATTGGCAATAGATGACCTGGTAGTAAACAGTGGAGTTCACAGCTGAAACTGCACCCTGTGCCCGCCCTTTCCCAACATGCTGTGATGCATTTTGAGCTCTTCCATTTTAGCTTCCATTATCCACCACCCAAGTTCTCAATTCAATTTCAGACTCGGGCAAAAGCCTGTAATTCTATTTGTTTTGGGTAAATTTAGCAAGCTGCTCCTGATTACACCTTAGCCAGAGACCATCTGTTGACTGGCGTGCCTCTCTGAGGAGTGGTTCCTGTAGGCAATGAATGGGAAGAGGGTTGGAGTGCTGCTGCTATTAGTAAGCAGATGCACCGTATCAGAGATAGTCCTTCCCGCCTTTCAATCTGCCAGCTCTCTGTATTGATGGAGTGTCGTATGCCTGCGAGTCGTTCCATCCTGAGGCAATGAGAAGTGCTCTCCTAGGGTCCATTTATCAAGTGCTTCTACTGGCATTTGATGGAAAGGAATTTAGAAGTCATAGTTTGATACACTTCGAGCACGGCCACGTTCTCCTTTGCACGTCCTGAGTATGTATGTATGTGTGTGTATATATCAACCCCATGTACATGCTTTTCAGCAGTTATGTGCTGTCAAAAGCCCCACAGATGAAACAACAAGATACAGCTGTGCTTCGTAATGTAATGAGTAAACCGCCACAGCAATTGTGTCAGGATCACAATTCTTTAAGGCACTGCTTCCTAAAATGATTGCCGGTTCATTTGCATCAGATAGGGAAGATGTGCTAGATAAATTCAGAATGTCGAGGAACAGTTTGATGTTGACTGTGGCATGATGAGGGATCTTTCTAAATGATGATACTGTTAGCTCGTGGCTAAGACGAGACTGGTCTAAACACAACAGAGACGGCAGTTTCCTGTTGCAGTGAGTCATGAGAGGAAATGGATAAAATGAACATAAATTAACTGCATTTCGTTTTCTAAGAGTTGGAGAGGGAAGGGAAGGAGGCAGTGGATGGCCAGTGTGCCTGAAAACTGGAATTAGATCGGTGAACTGAGAGGATTGGTTTCTGCCCTACGTTGGGTGAAGAGGGGCAGTCCTCATTGCTAACAGCCGCAGGTTGGTGTAATTAACTAACTTCCGTAGGCAATGCCCGGTGTACATCTTGAAAACCCATCAGATGGGGTATTTCTCACTGACATCAGCTTTTAAAGGGAGGAGGGCTCATAGTTGTATCACAGCTGCAGTACTTTTCTTTAAGGCAAGAAACAGTTTAAATCAGAGAAAATTTCACAGGATTCTAGATCGACTACTTTTTTCATCTAGTTCTATTATTTTGACCTTATGGCCGTTTTTTGTTTGTTTAATGGCGTGAATTAAAGTGTGACATTTCTGTCCATCTTTTCACGTACAAAATCAGCATTCGTTAATTCAGGTTATGAAAATAATTGCTGCTTCAACAAAGTGAGGCTTAAAATACCACAACAGAAATGTAGCCGATAGTATGTATCTTAACTTTTAGTTTATAATGACTGTATTAAAATGATATTACAGTTTTAAGTTTTTCAAACAAATAGTGAATGGTTGTGCAAAATAAGACACTGAAATATTTTTTAAAGAATTAAAATCACAAATGTTGAATGAGAAAAATAGTTTCTGAGAATTTCTTTGCTAAATCAGGGCAATTTGGTTTATTGCCAAACTGATTAAGGAGGGGCTGATTTCATAAGCTATAATATCTGTACTTTTATGTCATCTCTGATATAACAGTATATAATGTATTTAAGACTGCAGATCATCATTAAACCACATAATGATTGTTACACAGATAAAATAAGAAGCTTAATTTGTAGCTAAAGACTGTATCTTATTGATTGTATAGTTGATGTTGTGTTGTGCAGGAGGTAAGAAATATCCTAAGTAAGAAACAGAATATTTTAAAAAAATATTTACAAAATCATATAGTTGAGTCAATATCTATAAGTGAGGCTTAATCCATGCAAATAAATTGTTTTAACAAGGGCCTGTGGCTTTAAGAATGACACTTGATCTATATGCTGTAGAAGGCTTGTAGAAGTTGTCCTCATATTAGTTTATACTATGCACACAATATGTCCTTATCTAGCCTGATGCATGCTCTAAAACAGGAAGCATAAAACCAAGACGACACCAGGTATGAATAAATAGTAAGAGTTAGGAGCTGGAGCTGACTCCACTGTGAATTCTCCCACTCACTTGTTCACAGGTTTCTTCCTGCAGGCTTCAGGATGAACAATCCTGGCTGAAATGTTCACAGGAAACCTTTTTGTTTTGTTTTTTTTTAATGAATATTTTTTAGGTACTTGCTATTTGAAGAAACAAAGTCAAGGTGATTTAAGGGCCAGGCAAATATCCCTTAAAGACCTTTGTTATAATATAGCCCTTTTATTATATTTGAATATATGCTCAGATGCCTGCAGAATTTCATGTTCCAGTCAGGGTAGAGCAGGCTAATTTTTAAGGGACATGTGCTTCAGTACACAAATAGGGTAATAAATAAGACTAACAAGTGTGCATTCAGGCTACATGTATAAGAGGGTAAGAGGTGAGACAGCCACACCATATGAGGATAGGGTTGGGTGGAAACAAAGCCAGGCTAATGGAAAGCCTTGCCTGCTCTCTTCTAGAAAAAAATTGAACTCAGGTCAGTAAATAGTGCTGCACTCTGGGAGAGACAAGTATATGACAGGTCTTTGCTTTATGTGAAGCTTACAGTGGGACTAGGCTTACCCTGGCAAAATTATTACAGAACAAGAAAGACTTTGCAGTAAAGAGCAACAGAAAGAAGAAATGCAGAGCTACAAATACTTTCTTTAGCAGATATACGTATACATTGTAGGGAAAACGTAAAAGATCAGCCTTCGTGCCCTACAGACCACAGTTAATAGTGATGTTTGTGGCAGTTTTTCCTTATTGCAGATTATAAATAGTTCCAGGGAACAAATAATTACTAATGATCAACTTATAGTTGGAGATATTATATTGCATTGGTCTCTCACAATGGAGGTTCTGCTTTGACACTATCCAAGAGTGGCATTTGGGTGAATAAAAAGAGAGGGGAATAGAAAAGCTACAACTGAAGCATTAGTTAGAACACTGTCAATGCCAAATCACAACTGCTTTGTGCTGTGGATTCCTTTCTGCAGGCTGCAGGATGAATGATCCGGGTTGAAACACACACAGTACACTGCAGAACTGAGACTGTGACCCATGGGCTTTCTCCTGCTGGCCCCTCTCAGATATTCCAGTTGGTGTTGCTAGCTTTACAGTCTCCATGGGCCTATTTACCTTGGTAATTTGCACCTGATGCATTTATATTGGTAATTTTTTTTCTCCCTGGAACCCTGGGATCTCATTTATTCACTAGTGCAATGAAGTGGTGGAGTGAAAATCCCTCCCTAACTCAAGGAGGGGAAGAATTGTTTAGGGAAAATAGCAACCCTGCTAACTGCAGCTCTAATTAAAACACCAAAAGAAGACTTGTTCTTATTTAGACGTTGGCTAATACCTGTATCTCTGTGCACATATAGGCCAATGCTAGTCCATCTGTGGGCATCACTGCTAACTTGCTAACCCTTTAAAAAAATCCAGTGTCAATATGTTTTTGTTTCAAAAGAAAACAATGACAGCCCTAGGATGGAAACACAGGAATTCTTTGGCCACAGCTTGCTAAAACCATGCTTGGTAGTATGTGCATGTAGGGAAAATTACTTTGAATAACAAAAGCACAAACAAGGACTCATAGAATAATAAGCAATTAAGGTGGATTAACAACAGTTGCCGAATTCCAGCTGTTGGCTGCAGATGCAGGCTCTTTAATTCAAACTAGTTGCAACCTGTTGTTACTCAGAGACAGAAAGGGAGAAGAGTATATCCCTGGCAGTGCCCATATCAGGGCAGGTTTATTGTTGTGCATTGTGGGAGATTTAAGTATTGAGGGTATGTTTACTTTCTCCCGATTTAAAAAAAAATTTCATCTTTCTTCTCTTTTTTTGACATCTTCCTATATATATTTGTGTCTTTCGATTTAGAATGACTAACCAAAATCTATGTGCTTGCTATTTGGTTATGATAATGAAAAAGGAGAAGAGAGCAAAGCAGGTGTCTGTTTCCAATGGAAATCTCACAGTAAAAGAAATCAAAGACTCCTTTGGCTGATACACATACATACATACATACATACATACATACATACATACTTATATACATAAAGAAAAGCACAGGCCCCAACGACACAACCTGGGGAAACTATATGAACAGGTAATTTACAGGGTAATCACCATATGTAGTCTATCCCCTGCAGCCTTATCACAGTGTGTACATTGGCATCAAACCTACCTCCTTGGAAAGCCTCATTATTAGTATTCAGGAATAGTCCCTCTAAGCATATTGGCCAGAGGTCTGAGGTGCAGGGCTAGCTTCATGGCATTCAACCTGTGCTGTCACACAGGGCCCTGAGCTCAGAAGGGCCCCATACTTGGCTTAAGGCTCCGCTGTCACTGTCTCAAAATTCTGAATTTTATCTTTGAACTAGTGTTTCATAAATGGAGCATCTTCATGAGCCGAGGCGATGTGTGATATGTTTGTTTGTCCATTGTGGCACTATCTGCATATCACATTCACAGTTTTTCACAAATACAGAATTCTGATAGACTATGATGTGTGGGGGTCCAGGGAAGCTCCAGGGGAGTAGAAAGTAAGTGGATTATGGAAGCTGTCTGTTCCTGTAGTGTGTTGGTATAATATGCATGAATCAAGAAATTTGTGAGTGAGTTTCAGTTGAGTTAGTTGTGTAGTGTTTCCACTGCCCTAGTAAGAATGAAATAAATATACGTGTATGAGCTATGAAAAAAGGTTGTGTCATATTATTCCACATGTAAGTTAAATGCTCTTATATTTGCATTGAAACTGTCACTGTACCATATAAAGATAAATTGTAGGCCGGGCTTGTTGGCTCACGCCTGTAATCCCAGCACTTTGGGAGGCCGAGAAAGGCGGATCACTTGAGGTCAGGAGCTCAAGGCCAGCCTGGCCAACATGGTGAAACCCCGTCTCTACTAAAAATACAAAAATTAGCTGGGCATGATGGCACATGTCTGTAATCCCAGCTACTTGGGAGGCTGAGGCAGAAGAATCACTTGAACTCAGGAGGCCGAGGCTGCAGTAAGCCGAGATCGCGCCACTGCACTCCAGCCTGGGTGACAGATTGAGACTCCGTCTCAAAAAATAATACTACTAATAATAAAAATAAAGATAAATGGTAAACTTCATGCTAATAATTAAATGTTTTAGTTTTTCTCTCCTTTGTTCAGAATGACTTTAAATAGCAAATAAAAAACATCATGAGAAATTGAAAGTTTGTGGAAGAAAGGAAAAAGCTTTAGATGTTAGTGTTCTTAATGGCACTGTTTTTTTCTTGCTTTTTGAACAAGGAGTCCTACATTCTCATTTTGCACTGTGCCCTGCGTGTTATGTAATGGTCCCCACAGAGGTGGTCTATAGCCTCAGATTTAAGTGGAACAAACTGAAGAAGTTGCTAAGATTTTCCAGCGCTCCCTAGGTAGCCGTGAGATGCAGACACCAAACAAGCATCTTATGCCTTCTTTAGAACTTTAGCTGATGCAAACCAGACAGGTTCCCATTTAATCAGATCTCACCACATTTCAAAGTTTCTATCTATTCAAAAAATCTTTCCCAGCCTTTACGTCTTAGGCAGCCTATCTTTACATGACTATTATTTCTCCAGTATTATTTCTCCATATAAGGCTCCGTTTACCTTCTAGATGTGGTTAGCAAAAGGAGTAATTTTATACCAATACAGTTACATAAAATAGCCTCCCTGCCCAGGCCTCTGCCTCTGATCCTCTCCTGATTTTTTGTTTTCAGCAGAATATGAACCTGTTCCTACAAATGAGTTAGGAGATGTAAATGTGTTGATTTATTTGTCCTCATGTACATCAACAATTTTTTATAAAAGATCACCTACTACTACAGATAGCAAAGCAAAGCCGACTAATGCTTTGCTCGCGATACCATGGCAACTTACTAACCAGCTTCTAGGCCCAAATTGTCTTAATAAATGGAAGCAACCTCAGGGAGCTGGTTCTGAAACTACAGGTGCCTACTTTGGGACAATGAGAATGCTTGTCAGGAGGAGGGCAGGTGGTGAGCCATGCCAAAGGAGTCCAGGGGACATTGTCCCCATTAGCATAAAGCCAAGACTCTAAATGGATATGACTTGCTCCTAGGAGCCAAACACATGAACTGTCTACTTGGTACTTTCTGAAAACTACTTTGTCTCATTCAGGGAGATTATGGCCTAGTCTGAAGGAGGAGAAGCCAAAAGCCCTGCTACATCTGGGTTTAGTCCTAGGTTTGCTGACCCACGTTTCTTCTCCAGGATGTTCCTCCCCAGGAATGGGTCATCCACTAATGGAAGTTGCAGTTATTGTTTAAGCGCACTTTATTGCTTAGCAAGCCCCAACAGACAGCACCAGCTGTTGTCTGGGGTAGAGTTGGCAACATTTTCCCACAAAAGGCATCTTTGTATATTCTGCTACAAATCTGTGTCAGTGAGAGCAGGAAGGAGGAGAGGGGTAAGACCTACCAAACATGTAGGTAGCGTTGTGATAAGGTACTTCTCAATCCCTCCTAAAGGCCAAATGCTCATCCTCTATGGAAACACAAGCAGCTGAACTGGAATAACTTGACATTACCTCTCAGAAACATGGGATGAACGAGACTCTCTGATCTTGTCTGTAGCAAAGAGATGCTGGGTAGTTGTTGTTTTTTGTTTTTTTGTTTTTTTTTTTTTTTTTGAGATGGAATTTTGCTCTCGTTGCCCAGGCTGGAATACAATGGTATGATCTTGGCTCACTGCAACCTCTGCCTCCCAGGTTCAAATGATTCTGTTTTCCGAGTAGCTGGGATTACAGGTGCCTGCCACCACGCCCAGCTAATTTATGTATTTTTTTTTTTTTTTTTTTTTTTAGCAGAGACAGGGGTTTCACCATGTTGGCCAAGCTGGTCTCGAACTCCTGACCTCAGGTGATCCACCCACCTTGGCCTCCCAAAGTGCTGGGATTACAGGCATGAGCCACCGCGCCAGCCTGCTCTAAGTAATTTTGGGGAAATTGGGTTGACGTTAGAGGAAGGACAGAAAAAAGAGGCCTGGACAAGCAGTCAGGAGGTGGATTTCTTGATTTTATCTCAAGCCAGTACAGGAGGTGGCTAAAGCTTGCCTCCTGCCTTTGACTACAGAAACTACCTCTTCCTGATAGGCTGTTCTGGAATCCACTTCCAGGCAAACTGAACCCAGCAACCCGGTCAACACCAGGCCTATAACCATTGTATATAATAGGCCATGGATACTAGAAGATCCTGACTTCCGGGGATGCTTGGAAATGTATTTTTAAATGTTGTTTAATTTGTTTTTTTCCTCCTTTTTTGGTGGAGAGGAGGCGCCAAGGAGTTTCAAACTGCTTGAGAACATGGCGTTATTTGTCATACTTCCTCGTGTTCCCCTGAAATATCTTACACAAGACTGCATATTCTGTGGAGTCAATAGATATTTGCTAAAAATGAATAACGTTAAAAGTTTAAGAATTCATGGATGCTTACTGCCTAAGTCATGACATTGTGTCCAGAATTGGTGGGTTCTTGGTCTCACTGACTTCAAGAATGAGGCCGCGGACCCTCGCGATGAGCGTTACAGCTCTTAAGGTGGCGCGTCTGGAGTTTGTTCCTTCTGATGTTCGGATGTGTTCAGAGTTTCTTCCTTCTGTTGGATTCGTGGTCTCGCTAGCTCAGGAGTGAAGCTGCAGACCTTCGAGGTGAGTGTTACAGCTCTTAAGGCGGCTCGTCTGGAGTTGTTCGTTCCTCCCGGTGGGCTCCTGGTCCCGCTGACTTCAGGAGTGGAGCCGCAGATCTTCATGGTGAGTGTTATAGCTCATAAAGGCAGTGTGGACCCAAAGAGTGAGCAATAGCAAGATTTATTGCAAAGAGCGAAAGAACAAAGCTTCCACAGCGTGGAAGGGGACCTGAGCGGGTTGCCACTGCTGGCTCAGGCAGCCTGCTTTTATTCTCTTATGTGGCCCCACCCACATCCTGCTGATTGGTAGAGCTGAGTGGTCTGTTTTGACAGGGCACTGATTGGTGCTTTTACAATCCCTGAGCTAGACACAAAGGTTTTTCATGTCCCCACCAGATTAGCTAGATACAGAGCTAGACACAAAGGTTCTCCAAGGCCCCACCAGAGTAGCTAGATACAGAGTGTTGATTTGTCTAGCACCCTGAGCTAGACACAGGGTGCTGATTGGTGTGTTTACAAACCTTGAGCTAGAGACAGAGTGCTGATTGGTGTATTTACAATTCCTGAGCTAGACATAAAGGTTCTCCAAGGCCCCACCAGAGTAGCTAGATACAGAGTGCTGATTGGTATATTTACAGTCCCTGAGCTAGAGACATAAAGGTTCTCCACGTCCCCACCAGACTCAGGAGCCCAGCTGGCTTCACCCAGTGGATCCCCCAACGGGGCTGCAGATGGAGCTGCCTGCCAGTCCCGTGCCGTGTGCCTGCACTCCTCAGCCCTTGGGTGGTCGATGGGACTGGGTGCCATGGAGCAGAGGGTGGGAGGCTCAGGTATGGCGGGCTGCAGGTCCCAAGCCCAGCCCCACGGGAAGGCAGCTAAGGCCCAGCGAGAAATCAAGCTCAGCGCCAGTGGGCTGGCGCTGCTGGGGCACCCAGTACACCCTCCGCAGCCGCTGGCCTGGGTGCTAAGCCCCTCACTGCCCGGGCGGCAGGGCCGGCCGGCTGCTCCCAGTGCAGGGCCCGCCAAGCCCACGCCCACCCGGAACTCCAGCTGGCCCTCAAGCGCCGCCCGCAGCCGCCCGCAGCTCACGCCTCCGCCTCCACACCTCCCTGCAAGCTGAGGGAGCGGGCTCCGGTCTTGGCCAGCCCAGAAAAGGGCTCCCACAGTGCAGCGGTGGGCTGAAGGGCTCCTCAAGTGCCGCCAAAGTGGGAGCCCAGGCAGAGGAGGCACCCAGAGCGAGCGAAGGCTGTGAGGACTGCCAGCACGCCGTCATCTCTCAACATCATAAAAAAATGTTGGGGTAAAAAATGTTTTACATTTCATTTCTGCTCATTTTAAGAGCATTAAACTCATTGCAAAATAGGGTTTAGGATGCAGACTCTGGAGCCAGCCTGCTTCCGTTTCAGCCTCCACACTAACACTAACAAGCAGTGTACACTTGGGTAAGTGCCTGTGCCTGTTTCCTCATCTGTGAAATTATCACATTTTTTTTTCTTTTTCTAACAGATTCCAGAGGGGTGACTACCATATTGATGTCTGTATCAATGACTACCTGGATGTTTTCTGCCCTCACTATGAGGACTCCGTCCCAGAAGATAAGACTGAGCGCTATGTCCTCTACATGGTGAACTTTGATGGCTACAGTGCCTGCGACCACACTTCCAAAGGGTTCAAGAGATGGGAATGTAACCGGCCTCACTCTCCAAATGGACCGCTGAAGTTCTCTGAAAAATTCCAGCTCTTCACTCCCTTTTCTCTAGGATTTGAATTCAGGCCAGGCCGAGAATATTTCTACATCTGTGAGTATATAGAGATTTATCGTGTTGTAGGGTCTTTCCTGCTCTCTCTCTGTGTTACCCACAGCCTCTGCAATCCCAGATAATGGAAGAAGGTCCTGTCTAAAGCTCAAAGTCTTTGTGAGACCAACAAGTAAGTTCACTAGAATGAGCTTCAGAGGGTGGATATTTGGCTGTTATCTCTATTTTTGTTATAGATAGCTGTATGAAAACTATAGGTGTTCATGATCGTGTTTTCGATGTTAACGACAAAGTAGAAAATTCATTAGAACCAGCAGGTTAGTATGCTTAGAGAATCTCTTTTAACAAACTCATTGGAATGTGTGCTTTCTATTTGAACAGATGACACCGTACATGAGTCAGCCGAGCCATCCCGCGGCGAGAACGCGGCACAAACACCAAGGATACCCAGCCGCCTTTTGGCAATCCTACTGTTCCTCCTGGCGATGCTTTTGACATTATAGCACAGTCTCCTCCCATCACTTGTCACAGAAAACATCAGGGTCTTGGAACACCAGAGATCCACCTAACTGCTCATCCTAAGAAGGGACTTGTTATTGGGTTTTGGCAGATGTCAGATTTTTGTTTTCTTTCTTTCAGCCTGAATTCTAAGCAACAACTTCAGGTTGGGGGCCTAAACTTGTTCCTGCCTCCCTCACCCCACCCCGCCCCACCCCCAGCCCTGGCCCTTGGCTTCTCTCACCCCTCCCAAATTAAATGGACTCCAGATGAAAATGCCAAATTGTCATAGTGACACCAGTGGTTCGTCAGCTCCTGTGCATTCTCCTCTAAGAACTCACCTCCGTTAGCGCACTGTGTCAGCGGGCTATGGACAAGGAAGAATAGTGGCAGATGCAGCCAGCGCTGGCTAGGGCTGGGAGGGTTTTGCTCTCCTATGCAATATTTATGCCTTCTCATTCAGAACTGTAAGATGATCGCGCAGGGCATCATGTCACCATGTCAGGTCCGGAGGGGAGGTATTAAGAATAGATACGATATTACACCATTTCCTATAGGAGTATGTAAATGAACAGGCTTCTAAAAGGTTGAGACACTGGTTTTTTTTTTTAATATGACTGTCTTAAAGCATTCTTGACAGCAAAACTTGTGCTCTCTAAAAGAAGCCTTTTTTTTTTTTCTAGGAGGCAGGTTGGGTGTGGAATGCTAATACAGAGCAGGTGTGAAAACAGAGAAAACTACAGGTTTGCTGGGGGTGTGTATGTGTGAGTGCCTCTAATTTTTTTGGTGACTGGGCAGTGCACACCAGATATTTTTTCTTTGAATACAGATCACCATGGTGCTACAACTTTTTTTTTTTTTTTTTTTTTTTTTTTTTTTTTTTTTAAGAAACTCAAAGAGGCATTTTTATGAATAAAGTGACCTTCCCCAAGGCTGACAAGCCAGGGTTGATGAGTGCATAGTGGAATAGCTTTGGATACTCCTCTGGGGGATGACATGTACCAAGGAGAGGACCGCAGTGGCCAGAGGAGACATGATTTGGCTTTGCTGGAGCGCCAGTGTGCTGTGGCCTTTCCCCGCCTCCCACCCTAGTACCCACGTTTTGCTCCACACTCCTTGACCGCAGGGGCTCGGACACAAACCCCTGTCACCAGGAGAGTCAGTCAGCACTACTTGGGAGGGCTAAAGGGAAATTTGGAAATAAAATTCCAAAGTTTGGAGTAAAAAAATTCAAGTGTTGATTTTATATTCTTTCCCTTTCTGACACAGCCTAAAGCGTAGGGGGAACATGTGTTTATCTGTGGGAGATAAACAAGATGGAGTCCCAAAGACTTTAACAAAATATTTTTTTAAAAATCCACTAGAATAGAAAATACATTATTTAGATATACTTTATGCTGAGAGTGAGTATATATGCTTGTCCTATTTAAACTTGTGAGAAAAAGTGGTATCCCTTGATACATTTAGAAATATGGGGGCTATCTTGTTTCATTGTGGGGGTGGGGCAGAAGGAGAATAAATGCAGGATGACCCTGTTGAAGGAATCTTAGCATGGCCAACAGGGGACGTTTCCAGTCGATTACCAGGAAATGCAAGCCTTGGGGTTTCTACTGGTGGTGGGGCTGTCATGAACTTTAAAATCCAAAGCCTAGACAAGGAAAAGTGTTAGACCAATTGAAAAGCAATCCAGCCCTTTTTTTTTTTTTTTTTTTGGCTTTGCACGACATGTCAACAGAAACCATGCCTTTCAATATAAGAAATAAATGTGATGATCATGTAAAATGTGAAAAATTGAAAGCATTCCAGCAAAATAAGAATTTTTTATATATTTGTTTTTTAAGATGTATATGTTAAAAAAAGAGAAGGTCGCATTATGGACAGACTTCGTGAATGGGAATTTGCTTAGAATTGTGAGTAGTTCTGAATTAGAAAAGTATGTGAAGGAAAGGCAGCTGTAAACGTATTGTGCCCTGGAGAGTTGTACACATGTTGAAATGTAATCTGGGCTTACCTGATCCATTTGGAGTGGATGTCACTGCCGAGTCTGTTCTCACATGGAACCATGTGTGTGGGGTTGCCAGCCTCACAGATACAATCAATCCTATTCCCCTCTGACATAAGGAACTCCTCTGGAGTGGCAGAGTCTTATCACAGAAGGCAGCCACCATTTCACCAAAACAAAAGTTCACGGCATTCAATTCCTTTTTCCTTTAGCTATTTATATATGCAGTACTCTCAGTCATATGCAGAAATACTTTTTTTTTTTTAATTAATAGTTACAGGCTTGTTGGTCCAGTGGGATTTGGGTAGGGGGAGAAAGATACCTTCTAAAATGGATCAATAGAACCAAAATAATACAGCATGTTCTATAACCACAAGGAAATCAAATGATCCTGTCATGATTCCAGTTAGTCATAACTATGTTAGCAGTGCTAAATGCATTTTAGAAATGGTGACTTCTGTGGTTTTCCTAGCATTTGTCTCTAACAAATGGTGAAATAATTACTCATGGCCCTCTCTGCCATTGTCTTTCATTTTTTCACAGTGAAATTAGACCCCTTTACTTCACCATTCTGCCACTGCAAATTAAGTATAAAGAAAATAGCAAGAGTGTCCACACCAGTAGACAGTAAGCTTCTCTACCTGTAAGTGATGAAATCATAGCTAATGCACTTGCCATGGAGTTTTCAAGATGATTGGTGTCAGACAGTTTTCACTTTGTTTAAAAAGTGTTGGTGGCCTTTTGTGGTGGTGTTACAATCCTCTGGGGGCTTAGGAGGATGTTGATGCAACTTTTAGAAGCTTTTAATTTCAAAAACAACTCAAAAATCTGAAGGACAGTCATAGCTGCCACTCAGCCCCAGTTAGTCAAACCCCAGTGACCTTTGCCCCTGGTTGCCAAGGGCTTTGCAACATCAAGCAGGGAAATAAGGATCTGTCTGTTTAGTGGATACCGTGTATCCTTTAATAGACCAGGTAACAGTTCGTGTTAGTTTAGACTATTGTTTTGTACTGTACTTTCTTGGGTGGCAGAGGAAAGAAAAGTAAAACATTAAAAAAAAAAAAAAAACTGCGTTCTTTAAATTCTGTATTATTAGCAACCTCTGTTGTACATAGTGTTTGATAATAAAGTATTAATTTGATTCTTATGTCTTTTGTAAGTGAGAACAATAGACTTTCAGGATACAAAACATGCATTGAGGCTTTGAAACATCCAATGTGTACCATGGCTGAAAAAAAGAGTCACAAGTGGCTGAGACACTGCTCCATACAGGACTCATGTGTGGTCATTGCCCACCCAATCTTATGACTCCATCATCTTGGGACCTGGAACAACATGACTTTTTTGATCGATATTTTGTCCTCGGTGTTTTCAAGGTCTGATGTTGGAGCCCTGTGGCCCACCCTCCCTTCTCCACCAGCATGTTGGTTTGAAAAGGATAGGGAATTTAGAAACAGTTCTGTACTTTGGTTTGGTTTGGTTTTCTGTTTGTGATTGTTTTCATGGACTGTTTTATTTTTTCCCAGGAAGAGTCTTTATCAATATCATGTGCAGCTCACTCATGGAAATGGTTGCAAACCAATCAGTGTAGGAAGCTTAAATGGGGCTGTTTCCCTCTCTGTGTCGTTGTGAAAGGAAGAGTCACACAGTACCTGTGGATTTTCAGGGACTCTGTTTTTCTCCGGTGCCTTAGCAACGGCAGCAGCCATTTGTATTATTTTCAAATAATTAGAAAAACAGTTTTCAACTCCTCCTTTCCATTCATTGCTCTCAGAGTTGTGGTCACTGACTTTTCTTTTGAAAACCGCCTCCACCAACACCCCCGTTTGCCTACACCACCCCCCTTTTACTTAGTATGTTTATTTTTTGTGTGTCTCTTGCCTTCCTCCCACGTTTTATTTCCCCTCAGAGCTGTGAATGGGCAGGTCTGTCTCTGGTTTGGCATCACTGAGTTTTTCCCATGCATTGGCCCCAGGGCTGCTAGGATGTGAGACAAATCTCCCTACAATGGGCTTGCTCCCATTGTCTGTACAGTTTAATAGATGCTGGCATGTCGGAGGTTACCCATGAGTCAAAATCCGCTCTCCATGCTTACTCTTGACACCCCATTGAAGCCACTCATTGTGTGTGCGTCTGGGTGTGAAGTCCAGCTCCGTGTGGTCCTGTGCTTGTACTGCCCTGCTTTGCAGTTCCTTTGCACTTACTCATCGAGTGCTGTTTTGAAATGCTGACATTATATAAACGTAAAAGAAAATGTAAAAAAAAAAAACCCACACACAAACAAACCCATACGATCTGTATTTGTATATACACGTGTCCGTACAAGTATAACTAAATAAAAATTAAAGATTTTCATCATTTTAATTGGATCCCTCCTTCTACTTGTTTGTTCCTTG